CTGGTCTCCTGCCTCAGCCTAAATTGAACATTGTTCAGATGTTTACAGCTACTCCTATGTAGTCAACTTCCATTTTTTCTTCTTTACCCTTTCATAATAAACTTGGAAAAATATTTAGTTTCTACCTAGGAGAAAAGTGAATAGTATAGCTTTCTGTATTTTTTGCACTTCATGTCTTAATCCCTCACTTCACCTCCCTCTCCTTACTGAATATTCATAGACACTTTGGCAAATCATAAGACACCTTTACAGATTCCTGATTCTGAGAGCAAGAAGTGATGTGATTCCTTAATCTGAACTGAATGTTTTCAAGATTTTATATAGGATAGAGCCTATTCAATACTATAATACTTTCTTCAGTATCCTGCGAATGAAAGAAAACTAAGCGCAAGAAAAGTGGAGAATTTTGCTGCTTTTGTTTCATGTCCTGCTGGATGATTGCATCTCCTTTTTTGAGCATTTTTAATCACAGATGAATCCATACCCATATTATAAAAGGCTTGTTGCTCTGGGCGGCTCTGGCCACCTCTTTTATTACCTCTGTTTTTAGCTCACACATAGCATTCCTTTGTATTTTCCTTTTTTTTTTTCATATTCGCAACTTCTGTCACGTATAAAAGGGAACAATGGCAAAAGGAAAAAGCAGGCTGAGCTCTACAAGCAATGACTTAGACTCCCCCCGCTAATTCAAAAGGAAAATTGCAGGCTGGCGGGAAGCTCAGCCCTACAGAGGATTCTGGGACGTGTGGTCCAGACTTTTGGGGGCACTTCAGCTCTGGGAAAGCGCGGCTTTGTTATTTGCTCCCCTGGGGAAATAGGAACCTATACCCCAGTGCTCAGTGGGTTCGGTGGTACTTCGACTATTTGAGGACGAGAACACGAAGCCCGCTCCCCTTGGGGATTCTGAGAAATAAGATTCGGCCGTGGGAGTCGAAGCCCGCACTTCCGCCCAGGGGGCGGGGCAGCGGCTTCCGTTCCTCCCGGGGATGCTGGGAAATGTAGTTCCAGAGCTCCCTGCTCTCCCGGGCACTTCCGCGGCAAGAGGTTGAGAGCGCGGCCTTCATTCCTCTCGTGGAAGTGAGTGAGTCCTGGGACCCCGCGACCTGTTTTAACTTTTATGGTTTGGTCGTAGGATCAGCAGGGCTCGCACTTCGGTCAGCAGGAAAAGACGCTGCGGCGAGCAGCGGAGGGCGGAGTTGAATGGCTGGGCAGCTGATTGCCTTACTGTATCCGGAGCTGCTGCGTTCGGGGCGGTTCGGGAGTCCCCTGGTTGGAAGTGGACCTGAATGGGGAGGCGTCTGAGGATCTCCTGGGCTCTCAGCGGCCCGACCCGCCTTCCCCCACCTCCCACAGCTCTGTAGCTTCCTAGCGGTGTAACGTTGGGTGAGAACTTAATCTTTCGGTGCTTAGTTTCTAAGCGCCTGGCTCTTCTTTCTGATTCCTGCAGGAAAGGAGGCTGTTCTTGGACTATGCCTGACCCGTTTTTTAAGAAAGAGTGCATCACTCAACAGGTGGCGTCTGGAGTTATCCTCTGTGGATTTTCCAGGATCTCAGACAAGATCGTGCAATCTCCCAGCCTCCTTTCCTTCCCCTGCCCTGACTTCTGAAAGAATGCTGCGGGAGAGGAGGAAGGAGAGCATCCTGGCTTCTGGCAGCAGAGCCCCACTGTGACAGGACCTAGCATTCACCTTCCTCTTCTGTTCCGAGTGCGAGAAGGTATTTCATTCCTTGCAAATGTTTCTGCTACATAACTCTTGGTTTCCTATCTCTCTCCCATTAGACTTCAGGGACCTCTGTTTCATGGACATTATCATATTCTTCTCAAGAGTACCCAGCAAGAGGTTTGCAAAGAGGAGTTATTCAGTGAGTAAGTGATTCATGTAGCTCTCCAACAGGCATACACCCAGCTAATTTTTTTGTATTTTTAATAGAGACGGGGTTTCACCATCTTGGCTAGGCTGGTCTTGAATTCCTGACCTCGTGATCCACCCGCCTGGGCCTCCCAAAGTGCTGGGATTACATGCGTGAGCCACCGTGCCCAGCCTCAAAGGTATATTTTTAAGTATTCTTTTCTTCCCCACTCTGTTCTTTATAACTGTGGTATTTTGTTATAGCAGCAAAAATGGACTAAGACATCACTTGAACTGGCAGGAGGTGGCTGAACACACAAACCCTACAGTCAGCCTATGCAGAAGAGGTTGGTAGCAGTTTATTAGTCACATATTCACACTGGGTATTTTACTCGTTTCCACCCTCCATAGAATCAGAATCATACCCTGAGAGCTACAAGAACTCCATTTTTCACTGTGCAGAGGCTCTCTGCTGAAGGGTCAAGTGGAATCTGGAATCCAGCCCATGTTTCCCCATCATCAAGCCATGTGAAGCTGCAGACTCCGTGAGTGCCTTAGTCCATTTGTGCTGCTATAATTAGACTCCCATCTGCTTATTTTTGTCTTTAGAAGCAACAGAGAGACAAGATTTAGAATACTGGCTCTGGTATGAAAGCTGGATTCAGGTACTGTTCCTGCCTCTTGACCTCACCAAGCCTCAGCTTCCTCGCCTGTTAAATGGATACAATTGTCGTCATTATCATCTGTTGAGAACTCCCTAAAATGCCAGGTACTATGCCAAGGGCATTGCATAAATTCACTTTAACATCCTGTTTTCATTTCCCTTCTTATAGCTGAGCATAGGCACAGAAGTTTAGGTGTTTGGACCAAGGTCACACAACTGATACAACAGTAGCTTCTTCACAGGTATGTGTGAAGTACCTTAATGAAACATCATGCCTTCCCTCATGTTTTCTCCTTCCCTCTTAAGACTTGGCACTTCTCCAGAAGGAGGAGGACAAAATGACGAAGTCTAAGGTGAGTTGGACCTCCCTTTCTCCGTAATAATTCTTTCCCTACACATCTTTTTCACATTTCTCAGTGCTATCCCTTTTCCAGTGGACCTTTATTGCAAGATTTAGGTGGAGTGTGTTTGATGTTGTAGGAGGCAGTGACATTCAAGGACGTGGCTGTGGTCTTCTCTGAGGAGGAGCTGCAACTGCTGGACCTTGCCCAGAGGAAGCTGTACCGAGATGTGATGCTGGAGAACTTCAGGAATGTGGTCTCAGTGGGTGAGGACAGGCATTCTCTGACTGAACATTGGAATTATAAACCTATGTCCTTGCCTTTTCACAGGGCATCAGTCCACACCAGATGGCCTACCACAGTTAGAGAGAGAAGAAAAGCTGTGGATGATGAAGATGGCAACCCAGAGAGATAACTCCTCAGGTGAGGAGGGGCTGGGGCTGCTGGACATTTTTGCCCCATCTCCACATTTTCTTTATCCTTTTAGGAGCCAAGAATCTAAAAGAGATGGAGACTCTTCAAGAAGTAGGATTAAGGTACCTGCCTCATGAAGAGCTTTTCTGCTCCCAGATCTGGCAACAGATTACAAGAGAGTTAATCAAGTATCAAGATTCTGTGGTAAATATTCAAAGAACAGGCTGCCAGTTGGAAAAACGAGATGATTTGCACTATAAAGATGAGGGATTCAGTAATCAGAGTTCCCATCTTCAAGTTCACAGAGTCCACACTGGTGAAAAACCCTACAAAGGAGAACATTGTGTGAAAAGTTTCAGCTGGAGCTCTCATCTTCAAATTAACCAAAGGGCTCATGCAGGAGAGAAGCCCTACAAATGTGAAAAATGTGATAATGCCTTCCGTCGGTTTTCAAGTCTTCAAGCCCATCAGAGAGTCCACAGTAGAGCAAAATCATACACAAATGATGCAAGTTACAGGAGTTTTAGTCAGAGGTCACATCTTCCCCATCATCAGAGAGTTCCCACTGGAGAGAATCCATACAAATATGAAGAGTGTGGGAGGAATGTTGGGAAAAGCTCACATTGTCAAGCTCCTCTGATAGTTCATACGGGAGAGAAACCCTATAAATGTGAGGAGTGTGGGGTGGGCTTCAGTCAGAGATCATATCTTCAAGTTCATCTGAAAGTTCACACTGGAAAGAAACCATATAAGTGTGAAGAGTGTGGGAAGAGCTTCAGTTGGCGTTCACGACTGCAGGCTCATGAGCGAATCCACACTGGCGAGAAACCATACAAATGCAATGCATGTGGCAAGAGCTTTAGTTACAGCTCACACCTTAATATTCATTGTAGAATCCACACAGGAGAGAAACCCTATAAGTGTGAGGAGTGTGGGAAAGGTTTCAGTGTGGGTTCACACCTTCAGGCCCATCAGATAAGCCACACTGGAGAGAAGCCATACAAATGTGAGGAGTGTGGGAAAGGCTTCTGCCGGGCCTCAAATCTGCTGGACCATCAAAGAGGCCATACTGGAGAGAAACCGTATCAGTGTGATGCATGTGGTAAGGGCTTCAGTCGTAGCTCAGATTTTAACATTCATTTTAGAGTCCATACAGGGGAAAAACCCTATAAATGTGAGGAGTGTGGCAAGGGCTTCAGCCAGGCCTCAAATCTTCTGGCCCATCAAAGAGGCCACACTGGAGAGAAACCCTACAAATGTGGTACATGTGGGAAGGGCTTCAGTCGGAGCTCAGATCTTAATGTACACTGTAGAATCCACACAGGAGAGAAACCCTATAAATGCGAGAGGTGTGGTAAGGCCTTCAGTCAGTTCTCCAGCCTTCAGGTGCATCAGAGAGTTCACACTGGAGAGAAACCATATCAGTGTGCAGAGTGTGGGAAGGGCTTCAGTGTAGGTTCACAGCTTCAAGCCCATCAGAGGTGCCACACTGGAGAGAAACCCTATCAATGTGAGGAGTGTGGGAAGGGCTTCTGTCGGGCCTCCAATTTTCTGGCACATCGTGGAGTCCACACAGGAGAAAAACCATACCGATGTGATGTGTGTGGTAAGCGCTTCAGACAGAGATCCTACCTTCAAGCCCACCAGAGGGTCCACACAGGAGAGAGACCATACAAATGTGAGGAATGTGGGAAAGTCTTCAGCTGGAGCTCATACCTTCAAGCCCATCAAAGAGTTCACACCGGAGAAAAACCATACAAATGTGAGGAGTGTGGGAAGGGCTTCAGTTGGAGCTCAAGTCTTATCATTCATCAGCGAGTCCATGCTGATGATGAGGGTGACAAGGACTTTCCTTCATCAGAGGATTCACACAGGAAAACTCGATAAAATATGTTTTACTATCTCAGATGGGTGCTGAAATATTTTAATAATCAGAGCTATCATAGACAAAACATTTGTTTTATAGAGTCAGTAGTTCAGCCAAGTGATTGGGAGACCACACAGCAGAGAAGCCTCACAAGAGTGGAGACATATGGACTGCATTCAGAACATTGACCATTAGCTGATACATGCAGACAAGAGGATCAGGAAGGATGAGTCTGATCTGGAGTAAATCAGAAGTACTAAGATAGAAATGCTGAATTCTGTTCCACTAGAATATAAGATCCAAGAGGGCAGGGACTTTGTTGACTGCCAAATCTACTCTGCCTTTTCAGTGCCTAATACGTTGTAATTTTTCAGTAGTATTTGAAATTACTGTCATATTTGAAATTCAGTAATATTTGACATTTTTATTTATCTCTAGAAGTTTCTCTAAAATTGTACTCAGAAGAATTCTGCAAGGCTTGGAGGATATATAAGTTAGTCATATGGCCTGATTTTCCCATTTTTGCAGATCTCGTGGACAAGTGTTTATCAAACTGAAGGTTGCAGCTTGTTAGTGGGTTCAGAAATCAGTTTCTGGCTAGCAACTAGAAGTTTTGTATGTTAACAGTACTTTATTGAGGTGTAATCTGCATGCAGTAACATGCACAAGTCTCAAGTTCATGGCTTTCTGAATTTTGACAAATGTAATCATCACCAAGATCAATGTATACAATATGTCTATTAAACCAAAAAGTTTTCTTGTGCCCATTTCCAGTCAATCCCACCTCCAGTGCCAAGTATTATGATTTCTATACC